CAGCTGCAAGTAACAAACAGACACACGGGATGGGGTGGGGGAGGGGTGTTGAGAACAATCGCAGACGCCCCTCGGCCTGACCGCCCCGCCGCCGCCCGCGACCCCCACGCCGGGCCCGGCTCCCCCGGCGCCGCAGCGCGGGGCTCCAGCCACTGCCGGCCGGTTGGCGGCCGCCGCTCCGGCTCTGCCCGCGCTCCCCGCATCCCTCCGCCGCCCCCGGGGCCGCTCCCGCACGCCGCCGCCGCCCGTCCCGCGCTCCGCGGCCCCAGGTCTCCAGCCGGCGGGCACTCACATCATCTCTGCCATCACCGCCGCCGCCGATGCCCTTCACGACCACCGCCGCCGCCACCGCCAGCTCTCGGCCCCTCTGCTGCAGCCGCCGCAGCCGCCGCCCCCCGCCTCCTCCCCCGCCGCCGCCGCTCGCACTGCCCCCCGCCGGAGCAGCCGGGCAGGGGCATCGCCCGCGGCGCCCACCGCAGCCGCCCCTCCTGCGGCCGCTGCGGGGGCCGCCGCCTGACTTCGGACACCGGCCCCGCACCCGCCAGGAGGGGAGGGAAGGGGAGGCGGGGAGAGCGACGGCGGGGGGCGGGCGGTGGACCCCGCCTCCCCCGGCACAGCCTGCTGAGGGGAAGAGGGGGTCTCCGCTCTTCCTCAGTGCACTCTCTGACTGAAGCCCGGCGCGTGGGGTGCAGCGGGAGTGCGAGGGGACTGGACAGGTGGGAAGATGGGAATGAGGACCGGGCGGCGGGAATGTTCTCACTTCTCCGGATTCCACCGGGATGCAGGACTCTAGCTGCCCAGCCGCACCTGCGAAGAGACTACACTTCCCGAGGTGCTCAGCGGCAGCGAGGGCCTCCACGCATGCGCACCGCGGCGCGCTGGGCGGGGCTGGATGGGCTGTGGTGGGAGGGTTGCAGCGCCGCGAGAAAGGCGAGCCGGGCCGGGGGCGGGGAAAGGGGTGGGGCAGGAACGGGGGCGGGGACGGCGCTGGAGGGGCGGGTCGGGTAGGTCTCCCGGAGCTGATGTGTACTGTGTGCGCCGGGGAGGCGCCGGCTTGTACTCGGCAGCGCGGGAATAAAGTTTGCTGATTTGGTGTCTAGCCTGGATGCCTGGGTTGCAGGCCCTGCTTGTGGTGGCGCTCCACAGTCATCCGGCTGAAGAAGACCTGTTGGACTGGATCTTCTCGGGGTAAAGTGTCTTCCTATTCCCGTTTTCCCAGCTTTTCATTCATATTGACAGTACTACCTCTCAGTTTTCTTTCAGATATTGTTTTGTATTTACCCATGAAGACATTGTTTTTTGGACTCTGCAAATAGGACATTTCAAAGATGAGTGAAAAAAAATTGGAAACAACTGCACAGCAGCGGAAATGTCCTGAATGGATGAATGTGCAGAATAAAAGATGTGCTGTAGAAGAAAGAAAGGTATGTTGTTCATTGACTATTCTTTTGGGTGATTGTGCCTGTTTTGAAATTTACTAAACTCAAGGCATGTGTTCGGAAGAGTGTTTTTGAAGATGACCTCCCCTTCTTAGAATTCACTGGATCCATTGTGTATAGTTACGATGCTAGTGATTGCTCTTTCCTGTCAGAAGATATTAGGTAAGTGATTTGAATTTCCTGATTTTATTTGATAAATTAATTTACACTATTTTTCTCACTTTAGCATGAGTCTATCAGATGGGGATGTGGTGGGATTTGACATGGAGTGGCCACCATTATACAATAGAGGGAAACTTGGCAAAGTTGCACTAATTCAGTTGTGTGTTTCTGAGAGCAAATGTTACTTGTTCCACGTTTCTTCCATGTCAGGTTGGTATCTCTACATTTCATTTTTATATGGCGAACTTATGGAAATAACAAGAAAATGTTACAGTTTTTCCCCAGGGATTAAAAATGTTGCTTGAAAATAAAGCAGTTAAAAAGGCAGGTGTAGGAATTGAAGGAGATCAGTGGAAACTTCTACGTGACTTTGATATCAAATTGAAGAATTTTGTGGAGTTGACAGATGTTGCCAATAAAAAGGTAAAAGCAATATATATATAATTTTCATGATGATTTTACTGTGTTGCTTTTTCATCATTTCTAGCTGAAATGCACAGAGACCTGGAGCCTTAACAGTCTGGTTAAACACCTCTTAGGTAAACAGCTCCTGAAAGACAAGTCTATCCGCTGTAGCAATTGGAGTAAATTTCCTCTCACTGAGGACCAGAAACTGTATGCAGCCACTGATGCTTATGTACGTGCTTAAAGATCTTTAGAAATTGTGATCATACTTTTTAAATTTTTCTGTTTTTTTATAGGCTGGTTTTATTATTTACCGAAATTTAGAGATTTTGGATGATACTGTGCAAAGGTTTGCTATAAATAAAGGTATGTTAAGATCCATAAATAAAATGTGAATTTGAAAATTAATATTGATTTTTTTTCCCCCTAGAGGAAGAAATCCTACTTAGCGACATGAACAAACAGTTGACTTCAATCTCTGAGGAAGTGATGGATCTGGCTAAGCATCTTCCTCATGCTTTCAGTAAATTGGAAAACCCACGGAGGTTAAATATTACCTTTTTTTTTTTTAACTTAAGTTGAATTAATCTTTCTTAATTTTTTTTTTAGGGTTTCTATCTTACTAAAGGATATTTCAGAAAATCTATATTCACTGAGGAGGATGATAATTGGGTCTACTAACATTGAGACTGAACTGAGGCCCAGCAATAATTTAAACTTATTATCCTTTGAAGATTCAACTACTGGGGGAGTACAACAGAAACAAATTAGAGAACATGAAGTTTTAATTCACGTTGAAGATGAAACATGGGACCCAACACTTGATCATTTAGCTAAACATGATGGAGAAGATGTACTTGGAAATAAAGTGGAACGAAAAGAAGATGGATTTGAAGATGGAGTAGAAGACAACAAATTGAAAGAGAATATGGAAAGAGCTTGTTTGATGTCGTTAGATATTACAGAACATGAACTCCAAATTTTGGAACAGCAGTCTCAGGAAGAATATCTTAGTGATATTGCTTATAAATCTACTGAGGTACTAAATAAAGAGGAAGCACATTTTTAGTTTTGGAAATTAATGCTTAATACTTTTTTTAAAGCATTTATCTCCCAATGATAATGAAAACGATACGTCCTATGTAATTGAGAGTGATGAAGATTTAGAAATGGAGATGCTTAAGGTATGTTTACAATTATAAAAATATTACTTCAATGGAAATTAATGCTTAATACTTTTTTTTAAAGCATTTATCTCCCAATGATAATGAAAACGATACGTCCTATGTAATTGAGAGTGATGAAGATTTAGAAATGGAGATGCTTAAGGTATGTTTACAATTATAAAAACATTACTTCAATTTTGCTTTTAAGATTTCTTTTAAACTTTCAGTCTTTAGAAAACCTCAATAGTGGCACGGTAGAACCAACTCATTCTAAATGCTTAAAAATGGAAAGAAATCTGGGTCTTCCTACTAAAGAAGAAGAAGAAGATGATGAAAATGAAGCTAATGAAGGGGAAGAAGATGATGATAAGGGTAAGCACTGAAGTATGTTTGAAATGACTCACGAACATAAATGCACATTTTATTTTATTTCCAGACTTTTTGTGGCCAGCACCCAATGAAGAGCAAGTTACTTGCCTCAAGATGTACTTTGGCCATTCCAGTTTTAAACCGTGAGTATAATCTCATTTAATCAAATCACATAAACAAAATAGCTTTTTGCTTTTCACCTTCAAGAGTTCAGTGGAAAGTGATTCATTCAGTATTAGAAGAAAGAAGAGATAATGTTGCTGTCATGGCAACTGGTAAGTTGTACTTAAGCAAAACCTAATCCTTTTCATTTTATTTTTATATTTTTTTCATTTCAAGGATATGGAAAGAGTTTGTGCTTCCAGTATCCACCTGTTTATGTAGGCAAGATTGGCCTTGTTATCTCTCCCCTTATTTCTCTGATGGAAGACCAAGTGCTACAGCTTAAGTAAGTCATGTTATCATTGCCACAATATCACCTGGTGCCAGAATATTTGTTTTTCTTCTTATAGAATGTCCAACATCCCAGCTTGCTTCCTTGGATCAGCACAGTCAGAAAATGTTCTAACAGATATTAAATTGTGAGTAATTTTTTTCCCTCAACTTTTATTTTTTTTTTCTTTTTTCTTTTGTTTGTTTTTACAGAGGTAAATACCGGATTGTATACGTAACTCCAGAATACTGTTCAGGTAACATGGGCCTGCTCCAGCAACTTGAGGCTGATATTGGTAAGTGATAAAGAAAGATCTCTGTAAATACTCTTTTCCTTTATGTGTTTTTCTTTTTTTACAGGTATCACGCTCATTGCTGTGGATGAGGCTCACTGTATTTCTGAGTGGGGGCATGATTTTAGGGATTCATTCAGGAAGTTGGGCTCCCTAAAGACAGCACTGCCAATGGTAAGCTTTGCCAAGTCTGATGTCCCGAAATTCCTTTTTAAAATATCAGTTTTACATCATTCAGGTTCCAATCGTTGCACTTACTGCTACTGCAAGTTCTTCAATCCGGGAAGACATTGTACGTTGCTTAAATCTGAGAAATCCTCAGATCACCTGTACTGGTTTTGATCGACCAAACCTGTATTTAGAAGTTAGGCGAAAAACAGGGAATATCCTTCAGGATCTGCAGCCATTTCTTGTCAAAACAAGGTAAGGATTTAATGGTTGATGAATTTTGGTAAATGTTTGCTCTTTTGTTCTTCTTTTTCTTTAGTTCCCACTGGGAATTTGAAGGTCCAACAATCATCTACTGTCCTTCTAGAAAAATGACACAACAAGTTACAGGTGAACTTAGGAAACTGAATCTATCCTGTGGAACATACCATGCGGGCATGAGTTTTAGCACAAGGAAAGACATTCATCATAGGTTTGTAAGAGATGAAATTCAGGTATGAGGATCAATCATCATTGCTCTCCGTTGGTTTGTCAAACTGTGTTGTGATTTGTTCTCAGTGTGTCATAGCTACCATAGCTTTTGGAATGGGCATTAATAAAGCTGACATTCGCCAAGTCATTCATTACGGTGCTCCTAAGGACATGGAATCATATTATCAGGAGATTGGTAGAGCTGGTCGTGATGGACTTCAAAGTTCTTGTCACGTCCTCTGGGCTCCTGCAGACATTAACTTAAATAGGTAAAAAAAATTTATTGTTTTTACTCTTGCAGTTACATATTCCTGTGATGTTTTTAATCGACAGGCACCTTCTTACTGAGATACGTAATGAGAAGTTTCGATTATACAAATTAAAGATGATGGCAAAGATGGAAAAATATCTTCATTCTAGCAGATGTAGGAGACAGTATGTATTATTTATTTTATGCCAATAGTATGTTTTATTTAATTTAAAATTTTGTCTTGGGTAGAATCATCTTGTCTCATTTTGAGGACAAACAAGTACAAAAAGCCTCCTTGGGAATTATGGGAACTGAAAAATGCTGTGATAATTGCAGGTCCAGGTAAAGATTTCTTATTATAGATGGACATTCTAAGCTTTCTTCAAATGTTATTATTTTTATTTAGATTGGATCATTGCTATTCCATGGATGACTCAGAGGATACATCCTGGGACTTTGGTCCACAAGCATTTAAGCTTTTGTCTGCTGTGGACATCTTAGGCGAAAAATTTGGAATTGGGCTTCCAATTTTATTTCTCCGAGGATCTGTAAGTATATATCTGTGAATTCCCTTCATAGATTTTTAGATACTGATTTTATTCCTAATTTCAGAATTCTCAGCGTCTTGCCGATCAATATCGCAGGCACAGTTTATTTGGCACTGGCAAGGATCAAACAGAGAGTTGGTGGAAGGCTTTTTCCCGTCAGCTGATCACTGAGGGATTCTTGGTAGAAGTTTCTCGGTATAACAAATTTATGAAGATTTGCGCCCTTACGAAAAAGGTAAACGGTGTAGGAGTCTGCCTGTTTGACTTCCACATTAAAAGATCCTTTTTGCTTTTAATAGGGTAGAAATTGGCTTCATAAAGCTAATACAGAATCTCAGAGCCTCATCCTTCAAGCTAATGAAGAATTGTGTCCAAAGAAGTTGCTTCTGCCTAGGTTCATTTTTCAGTTTTTTTCTTGTAACTTCTATTTGAAATAATTTAATTTTATTATTTTTTAGTTCGAAAACTGTATCTTCGGGCACCAAAGAGCATTGTTATAATCAAGTACCAGTTGAATTAAGTACAGAGAAGAAGGTTTGTTTTAAAGAAATTGTTCTGATTTATTTTTTTTAATGGACCTTTATATGTTTAAATGCAGTCTAACTTGGAGAAGTTATATTCTTATAAACCATGTGATAAGATTTCTTCTGGGAGTAACATTTCTAAAAAAAGGTACAGAGTTCCATATTTCTATGTTCTATACTTTTTATTATTTATTTTCTTTTAAATATTTTAGTATCATGGTACAGTCACCAGAAAAAGCTTACAGTTCCTCACAGCCTGTTATTTCGGCACAAGAGCAGGAGACTCAGGTAAGGCTTTTGTAAAAAGGTAATTAGTTTATTAAAAAGTGTTGTTTCTTTGTTTTTTGTTCAGATTGTGTTATATGGCAAATTGGTAGAAGCTAGGCAGAAACATGCCAATAAAATGGATGTTCCCCCAGCTATTCTGGCAACAAACAAGATACTGGTGGATATGGCCAAAATGAGGTAAACTATCTTTTGCATGTGTTCTATTTATTTTTGTTGTTGTTGTTGTTGTTGTTAAACACAGACCAACTACGGTTGAAAACGTAAAAAGGATTGATGGTGTTTCTGAAGGCAAAGCTGCCATGTTGGCCCCTCTGTTGGAAGTCATCAAACATTTCTGCCAAACAAATAGTGTTCAGGTAAAATACTGTGGTTTGCAGGAGCTCTTAGATGATCATTTGTGCTACATTAAAAATTCTGTAGACAGACCTCTTTTCAAGTACAAAACCTCAAGAAGAACAGAAGACGAGTCTGGTAGCAAAAAATAAAATATGCACACTTTCACAGTCTATGGCCATCACATACTCTTTATTCCAAGAAAAGAAGATGCCTTTGGTAAGTGTGACTTTCATGTTACAGGGAATTTTACTCACTGGGTTCTTTGCTGATCTTTCTCTAGAAGAGCATAGCTGAGAGCAGGATTCTGCCTCTCATGACAATTGGCATGCACTTATCCCAAGCGGTGAAAGCTGGCTGCCCCCTTGATTTGGAGCGAGCAGGCCTGACTCCAGAGGTTCAGAAGATTATTGCTGATGTTATCCGAAACCCTCCCGTCAACTCAGGTGAGAGGCATGGCCTAGCTCTGCACCCTTAAATTTTGAAATGGAGTTTTTTTATCGTTTACAGATATGAGTAAAATTAGCCTAATCAGAATGTTAGTTCCTGAAAACATTGACACGTACCTTATCCACATGGCAATTGAGATCCTTAAACATGGTCCTGACAGCGGACTTCAACCTTCATGTGATGTCAACAAAAGGAGATGTTTTCCCGGTTCTGAAGAGATCTGTTCAAGTTCTAAGAGAAGCAAGGAAGAAGTAGGCATCAATACTGAGGTATTAATTATATATAGAATTTTCATAAAGTGATTTGATTTCTTTTTCTTTCTATTTCCTACAGACTTCATCTGCAGAGAGAAAGAGACGATTACCTGTGTGGTTTGCCAAAGGAAGTGATACCAGCAAGAAATTAATGGACAAAACGAAAAGGGGAGGTCTTTTTAGTTAAGCTGGCAATTACCAGAACAATTATGTTTCTTGCTGTATTATAAGAGGATAGCTATATTTTATTTCTGAAGAGTAAGGAGTAGTATTTTGGCTTAAAAATCATTCTAATTACAAAGTTCACTGTTTATTGAAGAACTGGCATCTTAAATCAGCCTTCCGCAATTCATGTAGTTTCTGGGTCTTCTGGGAGCCTACGTGAGTACATCACCTAACAGAATATTAAATTAGACTTCCTGTAAGATTGCTTTAAGAAACTGTTACTGTCCTGTTTTCTAATCTCTTTATTAAAACAGTGTATTTGGAAAATGTTATGTGCTCTGATTTGATATAGATAACAGATTAGTAGTTACATGGTAATTATGTGATATAAAATATTCATATATTATCAAAATTCTGTTTTGTAAATGTAAGAAAGCATAGTTATTTTACAAATTGTTTTTACTGTCTTTTGAAGAAGTTCTTAAATACGTTGTTAAATGGTATTAGTTGACCAGGGCAGTGAAAATGAAACCGCATTTTGGGTGCCATTAAATAGGGAAAAAACATGTAAAAAATGTAAAATGGAGACCAATTGCACTAGGCAAGTGTATATTTTGTATTTTATATACAATTTCTATTATTTTTCAAGTAATAAAACAATGTTTTTCATACTGAATATTATATATATATTTTTTAGCTTTCATTTACTTAATTATTTTAAGTACCTTTATTTTTCCAGGATGTCAGAATTTGATTCTAATCTCTCTTATGTAGCACATGTGACTTAATTTAAAACCTATACTGTGACACAGAGTTGGGTAAACGATGATTATTTAACTTTAAGCAGTTCACCATCCATTTCAAAGCCTTTGATTGGCTTTTTTGTAAATAAAAATAACTTGTTAAGAAACAAATATATCTGTCATAGAAGAACTAGAAAATCCAGGGAAGTGAGAAAAATGAAAATAAAAATCATTCATAGTTTTACTAGTAGCTAATCACAGTCAACCTCTTTTGTGTATCCCACCAGACTTTTTTATATTCATTTGTTTTTAGTTAAAATATAAAAGTCTCGTATATTCCCATTTTTCTGCATTGCATTACCAGAAGGTAGTGGCGCCTATTAAATATGTGATATGTTGTTGTCCAGCCATGGCTTCTGCATTTGCATGCTTTTGTGTGTGCATCTGCAATACCCTGTGAATATCCTGTGTGATGGAGTGGCAAGTACGCACAGACACGTCTGCTGCATGCCTAGGTACGAGGCTGTCTCCAGGAGAAGCACTTGTTTGATTATTTGAGTTGCCAATTGAATTTGCTGCTTTTTTTCATGGCTTGCCATTTTCACTGAAAAGAATGACTAATGAAAAACGATGATTGGTTATTAGATTTGGATGTTTGGCAGACATTTTCTCAAAATTGAACTAAGTTGGCCTCTTCACGGAAAACAACTGGTATTTGTTGTGCCAATGATAAAATTGGAGATTTCTAGCAAAATGTATAATTTTGGAAAAGTTGTGTTCCTCCACTGGAAGCTTGACAGCTTTCCTTAACATAAAGACTTCTCTTTCTCTTCGCTTTCACTACTACTACTACTAATTCTTCTTCTGATTCTTCTTCTTCTCCTTCTTCCTTCTTCCTTCCTTCCTCCTCCTCCTCCTTCTTCTTCCTCTTCCTCTTCTTCTTTCTCTCTTTCCTTCCTTCCCTTCCCTTCCCCTTCCTTCCTTCCTTCCTTCCTTCCTCCCTCCCTCCCTCCCTCCCTCCCTCCCTCCTTTCTTTTTCTTTCTCTTTCTTTCTTTCTTTCTCTCTCTCTCTCTCTTTCTTTCTTTTTCTTTCTCTTTTTCTTTCTTTCAAGCAGTCCTCCCGCCTCAGTCCCCCAAAATAGTGGGATTACAGGTGTGAGCCACCATGCACAGCCTTACATAAAGCCTTTTCTAATGAGATGGATAGTAATTAACAAATGTGAGTTTTTGATATTATATAAAGATTTTTTCTGTGTTTCGAAGATCCGTATAACTCAGTGAATCAGTATGTTCTGGATGACTAATATGTGATGTTAAGAAATCATGACTGAGGCCGGGCGCGGTGGCTCACGCCTGTAATCCCAGCACTTTGGGAGGCCGAGGCGGGCGGATCACGAGATCAGGAGATCGAGACCACCCTGGCCAACATGGTGAAACCCCGTCTCTACTAAAAATACAAAAATTAGCTGGGTGTGTTGGTGCGTGCCTATAATCCCAGCTACTCGGGAGGCTGAGGCAGGAGAATCGCTTGAACTCAGGAGGCGGAGATTGCAGTGAGCTGAGACTGCGCCACTGCACCCCAGCCTGGCGACAGAGCAAGACTCCGTCTCAAAAATAAAAAAAGAAATCATGACTGGGTAAAAGATCTGTTCAGAGTACAAGATGGACCAATGGATTTGATATATTTGAATATAACAGAGTATGAAAAAGTTTATTGATATAGTTTCAGATTACACACTGCAACTAATCTTTAAGAAACTATTACTTGTCCACTTTTTGGTAAAATTTCAGAGAACAATGTCCACCATTATCTGAACAGGCTATTAAAATACTCTTCTCTTTTCCAACTACGTGCCTGTGCAAAGTCAGATTTTTTTCATATACTTCAGCCAAAACAGCATATCAAAATGGATTGAATGCAGAAGTAGATCTGAGAATACAGCCACTTTTGTTAAGCCAGACAATGAGATTTGCAAAATGTAAACAATGCTGCTGTTCTCAGTTTTTAAAAATATGTTTTTTAAAAGTATTTATGTTAATGTGTACTTGGTTTACTACTGCTATTTTTAAATAAAACAAGAAACATTTTTAAATGTCTGTTTTAATTTCTAAAGTGGTAGTGATAGATATAACCCATATTAATAAAAGCTCTTTGGGGTCCTCAGTGATTTTTTTTTAAGAGTATGGAAGGGTTCTCAGACCTAAGAGATTGAGAAATGCTGATGTAATGTTTTATTATAAAGGTGTACCATGAATTATGTACCTTACTTCATATTGTTGGACATTAAAGTTGCTTTCAGTTTTTTTGTTTTAAACAGCACTGCTTTGACCTTTTTTAAAAAATGAG